CCTCGCCGCTGGCCCCGACCCTGCCCGACTCCAGCTGTCCAGCGCAACTACGTTTCTGCTTCCCTGCGCCACCTGTTCTCCTGGCCTCCCCCCACCCCGCCCCGCGATTCCTCTGGATGTTCACTCCTTCCCCAGCTGTGCCACTCTTGGCGGCGGCCGGGGGTGCGCGCAGACACCTAGCCAGCGGGGCTTCCGCAGGGGAATCAGGCGGGCGGCGGGGACAGCCCGGGGCGAGTGGGGGAGGCGGGCGGCGAGGGCGGAGTGGTCTCACTCTAACCCGGGAGTGACGGGTCCCTTCTGGCCCGCCTCCCGAGCTCTCGGATAGGTGGAGCCGCCCTCTGGTCCGCCCACCTCCCGCCCTGTGCTACCTCCGATTGGCCCGGGTGCGGGTTGGGCCGCTCGGCCTTGGCGCTGCCCCCGGGAAGGCAGCAGGGGCGGTTGAGAAGTGAAGTCTTGGCCGGAGTTTGCTTTTTGCCAGGAAATCCGCGGCGGCGGCGGCGGCGGCGGCGATTCCTGGCGGAGCGGAGCCGGGCAGGCTCTCCGCTCCCTCAGCGGGCCGCGGAGAGCGGGAGCTGGTGCCGAGCAGCGGCGCCAGGAGCCCGTGCGCGGCCCGGGCAGCCGCGCTTTCCCAGTGAGTAACTTTGCCCTGCCCGCCTCGCTGCGCGCCCTCTCGCTGGCTGCGGGCAGCCGCCTCAGGTGCGGGCGTCAGCTGGGTGTGGGTCAGCGCCGCGCCCCGGGAGGCGGCCGGAGCGGCGCCACAGCTCGCCCCGGAGCCTTGGTCCTTCGCGGCTGTCTTCGCTCGCCCGGGCTGCGGGGCTGGCGTGGACTCGGGTGTGGGTCTGGTCCAGGAGGGAGAGTCGGCGCCCGGTGCCCGCCGCCTGCAGGCGCCCGGGAGGCGGGCGGCCTCCGGCTGTTAGCGTTTGCTGGTTCCGGCCACCGTGGTGCAGAGCTTGGCGTCGTTTGCTTCTTAAGGGAAGGGAGAGGTGGGGTGAGTGTTTAAATTTCCTCTGTGTGTGTGTGGTGTCGGCAATGAGAGTGGCACTAGCTGCCTTTATCGGGTTTTGTTCTCTGGAAAGGGATGGGGAGAGATCATTCCCTCCGCCCCAGCCTGTTGCCTGTGAATTCTCACCTTTCTCTTTAGGCTGGAGAGGGTGGGAGAGAGATTTGACATCTTCCAGGGGGTAATTTAAAAATATGAATCTTGATTTGGAAGCAGTTGCACACAAAGCATCATTCAGGAAATACATCACTCGCTTTTCAAAGCTGTATGCCACGTTTTAAACAAGGACTTTTGACTCATGTAGTGTTTCTTTTAGTATTTCAGTTTACGTTAAGTTTATGAATCCAGACGTTCGTTTGTACCAGGAGCTAAAGTACACTTATGCATGGGCTTTGCTGTGTATATTATGCTTTTTAAAATCACAGAAATCAGAAACAAAGTTGAGTGAAAAGCGGTGGCGGTGCAGGAGGAGGAACACTTGTGAGCTCCAGCTTATTGGAACTGCCTTTAAGAATTTCACATTCTTGCGGCAATAGTACTTACTTGTAAATTGGCCTTCTTCCCAGGACAGGTTTTGATATTTCTTTTGCATGTACTTCGATGCAGCACTAATGAAGTTGGATCTCAGTAGATCAATTTTATTTACTTTGCTAGATTTGATTCCCACCCCCACACCTCTTTAGAAAATGGACTTTGGCAGGTAAAGAAGGAAGCGGGAATCTGGTATCCTTTTTGGCTTGTCAAAGCTTTGTTGAGCCATGAATAACAAAGTTTTGGCTTTTTAGCTTGTCCGAGTCCCACATGTGAGTTTTCCCATGGGGTAAAAGTAGGCCAAATGAGAACCAAAGTAGAATAACATCACTTTTAATTCGGCCCACTTGTGTGTTACATTCTCCATATATCTTGTTTCTCTCATCAACTTTGAAATTTTTTCATTATTTATTCATTTAGCCACTGATAAAGTACCTACTGCATGCCAGCCATTGATGGCGGGGGTTGCTTCTTGCCCAGTTTTCTCATTTGGAAACTGATCCATGCCTTTATCCCACTAGTTACCCTGAAGTAATTTGAACTTAGGGAGCATTTCTGCCTGGAGACCTGTAAGAATAGGTGTTACGTAGGCACTTAGTCTTCAGATTGGTTTGGGATTTCGTACATTGTAGGCACGTAGCACGCAGGCCACTTAAAAATAAATGTATGTGTCTTTGGGCTGTTGTATTACGAGCTTTGCATATGGGCTTGTCTGGCCGAAGGACCCAGTGTCCGAGGTGGAGGTAGTAGTCAGGGACATGTATTATTCATTTCAGAACACTTGGCACCTTTTCTTGCTTACATTGGGCACTAAAATATTTACTGAATTGACTTGAACAGAAAAATGAAGGATTTTTTATACCAGATTAAGAAATTTGGACTTTATCCAGTCAGTGATACTGAGCTGCTAATTTTAAGCAGGAGAATGTCATGATAACGGGTAAGCATTCCAGAAAGATATCTGCAGCGTCTGGAGGATGGTGGGCTTCCAGATGGGCGATATGGAGACTAAGTTGGAGGCTGTTCTAATGGAGGGGTTAAGTGCTCAGGGATTCTCTATTCAGATTACCTGGGGTGGAATCAGGCTCTGTCATACACTGAAACCTCTTTGTTCCTTAGGTTTGTCATCTCAGAGTTTGGGGGATAGAACTTGAAAAAACATGTCTATTACTTAGAATAGTGATTGCCAGATAGTAAGGACTTAGTAAATGCTAGTGTGCTGGCAGTGGAAGGAGAAATGACGTGGTGTTTAAGAGGTATGACTAGGAGGCTGGACTAGGTAAGTGACTGGGTAGGCTTAAGGAGGGAAGGATGAATCCTGGGTTGTTTGACTTCAGGCATTGATTGACATGTACTGGGTAAGCTGGCTGTGAAATTAAAACGGGTCAAATTCTAATTCTATTACTTACCCTTAGAATAACTATCCTGACAGAACTTTGATTTCCTAACATTTGGGAAATGATTGTCGTACCTGTTGAGTAGGGTTTGAGGAATTATGCATGTAATGCCTTTGGCAGGGTACCTAGCACATTCCAAGTGCTCAGTAAATATTAGTTGTTCCTTTAGATGATGACATTAATGAGCTAGTGGAATGTTGGAGGATATGAGAAGGAGCAGTTAAAAACAATTGATGGTAGAGGTGTAGAAGGGAAGATAAGTTCAGTTTTGGACTAATCTAAGGAGGTGCTAAATGGATGGTTGAGAGATCCATGATGCAGTTGTTGGATAGTTGTGTCTCACAGGAGCTAGGAAAGAATAGAAAAGAAAAAGAGTTCACAGAAAGGCTTTATGAGTATGGTAAGCTTTATGAGAGATTTAGAGGAAGGGGAGGGTGAAGGGGTTCACAGTGGAGCGATATCAGAAGTGTTGACATTGAATATTAGGCATTTCTATCCTTAAAATATATTTTGGCCACCATCAAAGAAAGGAGGACTCCAGGCTCTTGTAATCTGGTTGGCTCTTTGGCCTTCTTCCCCTCTTCTTTCTTTCCTTTACAATTGCCACCCGATATCTTTAAATTGTATTATGAGGAACTATTTAACTTTCCTTCCTGCTTACAGGGCTAGAGTTCACAGGCCCACCTTCCTCTATCCAAATGCATCTAGGTTTTTAAAAAAGAATCACAGGTCTCATTTCATAGGTTCTCCTCTATTTAGGAAGCAGTGTTGTTTGAAAAAGTAATACATATGTATCTTGCATGTAGAATTAGAAGACTGGGGCAGGCCTACCTAAATTGACCCTGTAGGAGGGCCTGAGAGTCTTACAAAAGACATCCCTTTTAGCTTTCCTGGCACCTGTTTCTTTTCCTCAGAAAATACAAAGCAGTAGGAAAATCTGTGGTTAATAAGTTATTTTGTTTGGTTGGATTCAGAAAAGGTGGCTATTTTGTGTATTAGCCTTCTAAGAAGTTATTAAGAGGAATTTTTTGGCCAGGTGCAGTGACTCACGCTTATAATTCTAGCACTTTGGGAGGCTGAGGCGGGCGATCACGAGGTCAGGAGTTCAAGACCAGCCTGGCCAACACAGTGAAACCCTGTCTCTACTAAAAATACGAAAATTAGCTGGGCGTGGTGGCAGGTGCCTGTAATCCCAGCTACTCAGGAGGCTGAGGCAGGAGAAATCGCTTGAACCCGGGAGCTAGAGGTTTCAGTGAGCTGAGATTGCGCCACTGCGCTCCAGCCTGGGTGATAGAGCTAGACTCCATCTCAAAAAAGGAATTTTTTAACAAGCAAGTGCTCATGACATTACAATAATAAATTGTCCTCTAGTTAGTATGCTTTTAAAGAAGCAGGTGTTGTAGGTTCTATCCTTTAGAATGTGTGCTTCCTAGAGCTGGGATCCTATCTATTTTGCTAACTGCAGAATCCCTAAGTACTTAAACAAATATTAATGTATTGTAAACCAAAAATAAAATTCTAAGCTTCCCCCTCTCCCCAGCCATCTGAATGGACTTCCTCCTCATCCAGGGGTCTTTTAAAATTTAACCTGAGAGACAGTTTCAGGCCATGAGTGGGAAGTGGAGGTCGGACATGACTTGTTATACCTCTCTGACATTAACATTAACATAGACTTTAAGTCCGATAAGAAACGTTTTACTACCACCTATCGAAGCCTACTACCTGAAGGCTTCCTCTGAAAGTAAGAACTTGGGTCTCCACAATCCTTTGTCTTAACCCAGACATTCCTTTCTGTTGATCCCAGGGCTTTAGACAAACTCAACCGACTGTCAACCAGAAAATGTTTAAATTTACCTATGGCTTGGAATGGCACTCCCTGCTACCCCCCCCAACCCCCCACCCCACCCCCGACCCCCTGCAATTGTCCCACCTTTCTGGACCAAACCAATGTATTTCTTAAAATTTTTTGATTGATGTCTCATGCCTCCCTAAAATGTATAAAACCAAGCTGCACCCCTACCATCTTGGGCACATGTTCTTAGGACCTCCTGAAGGCTGTGTCATGGGCCATGGTCACTCAGATTTGGCTCACGATAAATCTCTTCAAATATGTTGCAGAGTTTGACTCTTTTTGTTGACAGCATGCATTAATGAACAAATTGGATCCAAATTGGCTTTGATCTGGCTTGGCTCACAGACTTCTCCAAATCTTTGAAACAGTCATTGGTCAGAGGGAAAGCAAAAGAGAATTGATCCAGTGAGGAAGCTTGAACTGTTCCCTGTTCTTATAGGAATATAGAAGAACTGCAACATTGATGGCTTATGATTAAGCTTCTGTGATGTTGTGAAATATATATATGGTCTTTATCCCTGTTTCCTGGCATACAACTCTCAAATTCCTTGGAATCTGCAAAGCGCTAAGTGTCTTTGTATGCTGATGAGTTGACTGAACAGCTGGCAGCCCCTAGGTAGCTTCAGGATGGGCCCTGGGCACTGGAAAGGCTGGATTAGAGGGTTAGGACTGTCAGCCCCACCACCACCCTCCAGGGAGGGCAGAGGAGCTGAAGGGTAAGCTGATCACCAATGGCCAATGATTTAACCAACCATACCTATGTTATGAAGTCTTCATAAAAGGCCCAAGAGGACAGGGTTCAGAGAGCTTCTGGACAGCTGATCACATGGAGGTTCCTGGAGGGTAACACGCCCCAGAGAGGGCATGGACGCTCCGCACCCCTTCCCCGTACCTCGCCCTGTGCATCTCTTCATCTATATCCTTTGTAATATCTTTTATAATAAACTGGTAAACCTAAGTAAGTGTATCCCTGAGTTCTGTGAGCTGCTCTAGCAAGTTAATTGAACCCAAAGAGGGGTTATGGGAACCCCAAATTGAGGCCAGTCAGTTAGAATTTTCTGAGGCCTGCACTTGCGACTGGTGTCTGGTGGAGAGGGGAGCGGTCTTGGAGACTGAGCCCTCAGCTTTGGGATCTGGGGTTATCTCCAGGTCAGAATTGAATTGAACTAGAGGACACTCAGCTGGTGTCCACTGCTTTGTGTACTGGGGTGTCGGGGGGAGCCCACATTTGGACATAGAAGTATTCTGTGTTGATGACTGTTGTGTTGAATAAGAGAATAGAAAAAAACACTCCTGAGTGTGTTTTTATTTCCTCTCAGTTTCCAAGGCTCTGTTGTCTATCACTTTGTTTTATAGATAAAAGTAAGGTAAGTCTGGGAAATATTTATACCTGCCACCCCCTTCCCCGTTGGGATTTCGGCTACTAATCTTAAAGACTTAATCGTTTATGAGAACCCTTATCATTTAGACCAATAAATAATTACTGAACCCATAAATTGGAGACCTTTACTTAAATCTTATTTCAGTTTTGTGACTTTTTCTTCTTTAGCTGCCCAATGGGTTCTTCCTGCCTACTGCCCAGATAGAGCCAATTTATCAAGGCAGGGAATTGCAATAGAGAAAGAGTTTTTACACACATAGATCTTGCGGAACAGAAGACTGGAATTTTATTATTACCCAGATCAGCCTACCTGAGCATTTGGGGGCTATTTTCAAAGGTAGTCTGGGGGAAGGGGTGGGAGTGGCTAGGCAATGGGTGCTTGCTGCTGATTGGTTGGGGGCACAATCATGGGGGTGTGGGAAATGGTACTCCTATGCTCTGAGTGGCTTCTGGGTGAGGCCACAGGAGTGGTCAGTGGGTCCAACCAAAAAACCTGAACAGATATCTCAAAAGGCCAATCTTAGTTTCTCCAGTAGTGATGTTATCTGAGGGAGTAATTGGGCAAGTTGCATATCCTGTGACCTCTGGAATAGTGGCTGGCAATTGTTTATGTCTATACCTTAGCTGAATTCAGGTTCCTCTGTTGCCTAGCTTCGTGGTCCCTCATTAGCTTTACAAAGGTGGTTGAATTTTGGGGAAGAGCTGTTACCATTTAAACTATAAACTAAATTTCTCCCAAAATTAGCTTGGTTTAAGCCCAGGAATAATTAAGGGCAGCTTGAAAGCTAAAGGCAAGAAGAGAATTGGCTAAAATCTCCCCACTGCTATGTTTTCACTGATATAATTTTTGCAAAGGCAGTTTTACTTCTATCTGATTTTTAACATTTGAACTTTGACTTCAGTTTAGTTGTATTTAACAAGTACCTAAGAAGTGCTGGGCTTGGGTGGCACACAAAAGATTGTCTCTGCCCTTGTAGTATTTAAAATCTTAAAAGACATTCATTCGAGTAGTTAATCATTTGCAGCCGGGTGACCTTTGCTTCGCCTGTATTTTTATTTTTTTATTTTTATTTTTTTGAGACTGCGTCTCGCTCTGTCACCCAGGCTGGAGTGCAGTGGCACAGTCTCGGCTCATGGCAACCTCTACCTCCCAGGTTCAAGTGATTCTCCTGCCTCAGCCTCCCCAATAGCTGGGATTACAAGCACCCGCCACCACACCCAGATAATTTTTGTATTTTTAGTAGAGATGGTGTTTCATCATGTTGGCCTGGTGTCGAACTCCTTACCTCAGGTGATTTGCGTGTCTTGGCCTCCCAGAGTGCTGGGATTACAGGCATGAGCCACCACGCCCGGCCTGCTTCCACTGTGTCTTAACATTCATTTGGCATCTTGTCGTTTCCCTAAATTTTCCATGTTAGAAATCTTAAAACTTACATATCCTGTAGTTGGACCTCCGTCTCTTCTCCTATCTTTGCAGCTCTCTCAATACCCACACTTTCTATTAGAGTGCCCCCTCCCCCTCACAGCAACAGTGTGCCAGTCCTTCTGTTCCACCTCACCCTCCCCTCCCTGCTGCAGGGACACCTTTTGGCCTTGCAGAGCGTCTCTATCCAGTTTGGAAGCCCATGGTTAAACACCTGGAATATGCTTCCCACTGGCACCTTTGCCTCCCTTGGACTTGTCTTTTGTGTTGTACCTGCCAGATAACGCCCCTGTTCAGATTAACTCTGCTTCTGTCTCCACATTGCTTTGGTATCACCAATTAAATGGCTGGTCCTCAATGCAGGGAAATGTCCCTCAACCCCCTACCCCCATACCCTTCAGTCAATTTGTAAACGTTTGTTTAGCTCCTACTGAGTGCTCTGACACTGAGCCAAGGATGCTGTGGTATCCTCATGGAGTTTACAATCTAGAGGCGATTCAAGATAATATTCTGCATATATTGGGTTAAATAAAATATTAAAAATAATTCGACCAGGCATGGTGGCTCACTTTGGGTGGCCAAGGCAGCAGAATCACTCAAGCTTAGGATTTTGAGCCTAGCCTGGGCAACATGGCGAAACCTGTCTCTATAAAAAATCAGCTGGGTGTGGTGTCATATGCCTGTGACCCCAGCTACTGGGGAGGCTAAGGTGGGAGGATCACCTGAGCCCAGGAGGTTGAGGCTGCAGTGAGCTGTGATTGTGCCACTGCACTCCAGCCTGGGCAACAAGAGTGAGACTCTGTCTCAAAATGATAATAATTCATTCACTTGTTTCTTTTCGTTTTTTAAACATAGCTACTGGTACGTTTGAAATGACACATGTGGCTCAAGTGATCTTTCTGTTGGATGATGCTGGCATAGGGTGTTTGGGTTATGAGAAGGGAAACTGCCCTAGTCTCTGCAAAGTGGGGTATCACTGAAGACTTCCTGAAGAAGTTGTCCTTAAACAGATATCTGGCTGAGTAGGTGTTACACAGGTAAACCCTCAGAGGAGGCAGTCAGAGGTGGATGGCACTTTGAGGGAGGGGGAGGAGGTGGATGAGAGAGAGCTGGGACCATGGCAGGGGCTGAGGCCAGGGAGGTAGGCCATGGCCTGATCATATGGGTCTTGTTAGCCCCAATGAGGGTTTTGTTCTTCATCACTCATGATTTAGTCCAAAACTTCATCATTACAAACCCTTTTATCCAACTCCACCTCTTCTATATAGTCTGCAGATAATCTGGTTATTTCATGGAGGAAATGAGATGATCTGCTGTGATTTCTCTAGGACTTTTCTGTCTCTCCCTTTCCGAACTTTACCTACTTAAGTCTCAGATCTGTTTTTCCAAATGTGCCTGTTATCTCTTCAAGTCTCCTTCAGGAGCGGCTTTATCAATTAACTCCCTTCTTTTCTATGTTTAATCTCTTTCTCCCTGCTTTCTTTTTCACACCAGCCTATAAATATGCTCCAATCTTTAACCTTGTAAAACAAACACAGTTCCATTGACCCCACATTCTTCTCTAATTATTGTTCTTAAAGCATAACATTTTTTAAATTCCATATTTTAAAGCAGTGTGTTCAAAATATATGTCATCAATATGAAATTGTAAATGTGATTTGACATTCTTTTTTCCCATATTAAGTACTGAAATCTAGTGAAATGGTTTGCACTTAGACAGTATATCTCAGTTTGGATGCTGAATTTTCAGTGGTTGAAGTAAAATAAATTCTACCAAAATTATGAATATTTAACAGAATAATATTTTACATTGCTTCAGCTTTTTATTGTGGCAACCACATAAAATTTACTATCGTAACCATTTTTAAGTGTACACGTTTAAATATATTCACATTACAGTGCAACAGATCTCCAAAACTTTTTCATCTTATGAAACTGAAGCTCTGTACCCATTAAACAACTTCCCATTTCCTCCTCTCCCCAGTCCCTGGTAACCACTCTTCTACTTTTTAGAATTTGAGTACTTTAGATACCGCATGTAAATGAAATCATACAATATATGTCTTTTTTTGTGTGACTTGCTTATTTCACTTAGGATGATGACCTCAAGGTTCATCCATGTTGTAGCATGTGACAGAATTTCCTTCCTTTGTAAAGCTGAATAATATACCATTGTATACATATACCACATTTTGTTTATCTGTCGGTAGACATTTGGGTTCCTTCTACCTCTTGGCTATTGCTCATAGTGCTGCCATAAGCATGAGTGTACAGATGTCTCTTTGAGACCCTGCTTTGAATTCTTTTGGATGTATACCCAGAAGTGGGATTATTAGATCATATGGTAGTCGAACTTTTTGAGGAACCTCCATACGGTTTTTCATTGCGGTTGCACTTGTTTTACAATCTCACTGTCAGTGCAGAAGGATTCCAGTTTCTCTACATGCTCTATGTTCTCACCAACACTTGTTCTTTTCTGTTTTAATAGTAGCCATATTAATGGGTATGAGGTGATATCTCGTGGTTTTGATTTGCATTTTCCTGGGATTAGTGATGCTGAACTTCTTATATGCTTGTTGGCCATTTCTGTATCATTTTTGGAGAAATGTCTGTTCACATCCTTGGCCTGTTTTTTTTGTTCTTATTGTTGAGATGTAGGAGTACCTCACATATTCTGGATATTAACCTCTTATCAGATACGATTTGCAAATATTTTCTCCTTTTCATTCTGTTGATGTGTCCTTTGATGTGCAAAAGTTTTTAATTTTAATGTAGTCCCATTTGTCTATTTTTGCCTGTGCTTTTAGTGTCATATCCAAGAAATCCTTGCCAAATCCAGTGTCATGAAGTGTTTCCAATATGTTTTCTTCTAGGAGTTTTATAGTTTCAAGTTTTACATTTAGGTTTTTAGTCCATTTTGAGGCAATTTTTGAATATGGTGTAAGATAAGGGTCCAAACAAAATATTTTGAGCATATTGCTGAGACCCTGCTTATAGCAAAGAGAGGGAAAGGTCTGAAATACATGGAATAGTTTTAAATTGGGAGAATTGATGTCGCTTATTGGGCTAGAATACAGTTTTCAGCTGCTTCATAGTATATTTTAGTGTGAATTTCTCTGTTGTTTTTATTTCTTATAGTTGCAAGATACCAATTTGGAAACAGTCGATAGTCTGGGTTTAGCTGAAGCTGAAATATAAAATTGGTAGGGAGAGGCCAGGTATCACAGTGCATGTGGTTGTATCCTGTGCCTCTGCTACTAAATATGTCAAGCATTTGATCAGTAGTAGCAGTGCATGACCTTTTAAGACCACTATGCGAAGGCTATTTAATAGATTTCAAGTGTCCATAGCAATTAGTTCCCACATGAAATATTTATTAATCTCATGGATTTCTCAGTTTTAGGCTTTGTGCTTTTATTATAGATGAGATGTATTAATTGATACTTCAATAGACTAATTTTAGATTTTGCTAAAAATAGACATAATTCTATTTTGGGACACTGACCTATTCTTTTTCCGGTATATGTAGTACATTTATTAGCACATTTGAATTTCTTTTCTGTTTTTAATGGAGTATGATAACATTAAGAAACCATTCAGGATTTATTTTGAGAGTCTGGATTTTTTTCAATGGTATAGTACCTATTTTTTGAAAGGATTAAAAACTTTTAATGAATCCCTTTTGCAGAATGTAGAAGGATGGTAAAATCTTGAGTACTGTTATTAAACATCAGTCAACTTTCAACTAATTTATGTTGTATTAACTTTTTTCCTATAAAATGATTACCTGTAACACAGTTGCTCTGCATGATTTTAGTCTTTCTAAATGTGATAGTGACTATATTTTCTCTTTCTACAGTTTGGGTTCACCTGAAAGTTGGTGCTGGAGGAAAGCAAACCATTATGTAGTTCTTAAGTTGTTTGTTTATAATATAACTTTCTTTGTCTTCAAAAAGAATCACTCTGGGCCAGGCGCAGTGGCTCACGCCTGTAAACCCAGCACGTTGGGAAGCCAAAGCAGGCAGATCACCTGAGGTCAGGAGTTCGAGACCAGCCTGGCCAACATATAATGAAACTCTGTCTCTACTAGAAAATACAAAAATTAGGTGGGCATGGTGATGCACGCCTGTAGTTCCAGCTACTTGGGAAGCTGAGGCAGGAGAACTGCTTGAATCCGGGAGGCGGAGATTGCAGTGAGCCAAGATCGTGCCACTCTACTCCAGCCTGGGCAACAGAGCGAGACTCCATCTCTTAAAAAAAAAGAAAAAAAAAATCACTGTTGGTTATTTGAACCTTTTGAAAAGAAAATGATTCTGTTAATGAAAAACAGGCCAGGCGCAGTGGCTTATGCCTGTAATCCCAGAACTTTGGGAGGCTGAGGCAAGTGAATTACATGAGGCCAGGAGTTCAAGACAAGCCTGGTCAAAATGGCAAAACCCCGTCACAAAAATTAGCTGGGCATGGTGGTACACATCTATAGTCCCAGCTACTCTGGAGGCTGAGGCAAGAGAATCGCTTGAACCTGGGAGGCAGAGGTTGCAGTGAGCCAAGATCGTACCACTGCACTCCAGCCTGGATGACAGAACAAGACTTTGGCCCCCCACCAAAACAAAACAAAACAAAAAACTCAAAGAAATTGCTCTCTAAGTACACTAGGATTTATGGAAGGATATCTTTCTGGACAATAAAGCTTAATATTCTTAAAAGTAATATTTTAAATTTAATTTAAAATTTAGCAATATCTCAATTTTAAAGAATGTTTTTCTGTTTGGTTACTCTTGGGGATTAAGCAGCACATCTGTTTGATTTACCTTATTGTATACATTATAAACTACATGAAGATATAAGGGATACATGTTGATTTTCTTTTTTAAAATCGCAGTGTATATTTTTAAAATTAATACATGCTTAATGTAGAAAATGCAGGAAATCATAAACTATGCAAAGAGAATAAACATTACTAATCCCACCAGTTATAATTCTTTTAAAATAATATTTTCCAACAAATATTTGAATGCCTATTCTGTGCTGTGTACCATTCTAGATATTTGGGATAGAAAAGTGAATTATAGAAGTTCTTGTTCTCAGAAATCTAGTCTAGATTATAATTTCAGTATGATTACTCTATTTTGATAACATATTTAGATGACAAAAGCATAGAGTTGTGACAAGGCAAAATAAAAATTTATTAGCAGTTACGAGTAAAGAATAGTTTCAAGCAAACATAAATTTTAGCCTTTTCATGACTGCAGGTCCTAAGATAACTGAATACATATATGTCTTCTTTTCCCACTGGGTGTTTATTGAATGCCTGTTATGTGCCTGGCACTGTTCTACATGGTGAGACTATAGCAATGAGCAAGACAGGTGGGATCTCTGTTCTCATGGAGTTTACATGCTGTGGGGCAGGAAGAGAAACAACAGCAAATAGGTAAGCAATTAATGGAGAGGATAATGATGGATCTGCCATAAATATACTTCCATACACATGAAAGTGTATGTGTTCAGATGGATACTTCATGAAAAACAAGCCTGAGGTGAGCTCTTCACCCCAGCTACCTGGTTCGCCCCTTTTTTAATGTGTTTGTTTTGCTTATCTAGAAAAACACACCTTGACTTTAGTCAGATACATCACTGTCTGTTAAAGGAAACCAAGCGTGAAGTGGAAGTCTAACACATGAGGATACAGAATTGATTCAAAATGGGAACAACAAGTGATGAGATGGTGTCTGTGGAACAGACCTCCTCCTCTTCTCTAAACCCCCTGTGTTTTGAATGTGGCCAACAGCACTGGACAAGAGAAAACCATTTGTACAATTACCAGAATGAAGTGGATGATGACCTAGTCTGCCATATTTGCCTTCAACCTCTGCTGCAGCCACTAGACACACCCTGTGGACATACATTCTGCTACAAGTGCCTCAGAAACTTTTTACAAGAGAAAGATTTCTGTCCGTTGGACCGGAAAAGACTTCATTTTAAGTTGTGCAAGAAGTCTAGTATTCTAGTTCATAAACTCCTAGACAAATTATTAGTTTTATGTCCATTTTCTTCAGTGTGCAAAGATGTAATGCAACGTTGTGATCTGGAGGCACATCTCAAAAACAGGTAAGCAAAAAATATAAAAGAAGTAACTCCAGCATCTGGAAACCATCTGATATTCTTTTTCTAGATGTCCTGGAGCTTCTCATCGGAGAGTTGCCCTGGAGAGAAGGAAAACTAGTAGAACTCAAGCAGAGATTGAGAATGAAAATGGGCCCACTCTACTAGATCCTGCAGGTACCTTATCTCCAGAAGCAGACTGTTTGGGGACAGGCGCAGTGCCTGTGGAGCGGCACTTGACATCAGCGTCTCTTTCCACATGGAGTGAGGAGCCTGGCCTTGACAACCCTGCCTTTGAGGAGAGCGCTGGAGCTGACAGTATGTGTGGTGCAACTCCTTGTGTATTTCATTGTTTTTGTCTGTCTCATTTTTAACTTGGCAGCCACACAACAGCCACTTAGTTTACCAGAAGGAGAAATCACCACGATTGAAATTCATCGGTCCAATCCTTACATTCAGTTAGGAATCAGCATTGTGGGTGGCAACGAAACACCTTTGATTAACATTGTCATCCAGGAGGTCTATCGGGATGGGGTCATTGCCAGAGACGGGAGACTTCTTGCTGGAGACCAGATTCTTCAGGTATCAGTTTTAATTATTCTGTTAACTTGTGCGTCACACTTCGGTCACAATTCTTTTTTTCTAGGTCAACAACTACAATATCAGCAATGTGTCCCATAACTATGCCCGAGCTGTCCTTTCCCAGCCCTGCAACACACTGCATCTTACTGTGCTTCGAGAGAGGCGCTTTGGCAACCGAGCACACAACCATTCTGATAGTAACTCTCCACGAGAAGAGATTTTCCAAGTGGCTCTTCATAAACGGGACTCTGGTGAACAGCTTGGCATTAAATTGGTGCGAAGGACAGATGAGCCAGGGGTTTTTATTCTTGACCTGTTGGAAGGGGGGTTGGCTGCCCAGGACGGCAGGCTAAGCAGCAATGACCGAGTGCTGGCCATCAATGGGCACGACCTGAAGTATGGAACTCCGGAGCTTGCTGCCCAGATTATTCAGGTAAACCCTCTTGGCCTTCATTCCAAAGGCTTCACTTATGGTAATGTATTTGTGTTTTCTCCAGGCCAGTGGAGAGAGAGTGAATTTAACAATTGCTAGACCAGGGAAACCCCAGCCTGGTAACACCATTAGAGAAGCAGGAAATCATAGCAGCAGCAGCCAGCACCACACACCACCACCGTATTATAGCAGACCAAGCTCACATAAGGTGAGGATTTTTTTTTTTTTTTATGCCACCATTTATCCAATGATTTTTTTCTTGTATGTTTTAGGATCTTACTCAGTGTGTTACATGCCAAGAAAAACACATTACTGTAAAGAAGGAACCACATGAATCCCTTGGCATGACCGTTGCTGGGGGCAGGGGAAGTAAGAGTGGTGAGCTGCCCATCTTTGTGACCAGTGTGCCACCCCATGGCTGCCTTGCACGAGATGGCAGAATAAAGAGAGGTAAGATGGGATCTTGAAAAATTTTACCACATAGCTCATTTTTCTTGTTTCTTCATCTGAACAGGTGATGTGTTGCTAAATATCAACGGCATTGATTTGACCAATTTAAGTCACAGTGAGGCAGTTGCAATGCTGAAAGCCAGTGCCGCGTCCCCTGCTGTTGCCCTTAAAGCACTTGAGGTCCAGATTGTTGAGGAGGCGACTCAGAACGCGGAGGAGCAGCCGAGTACTTTCAGCGAAAATGAGTATGATGCCAGTTGGTCCCCATCATGGGTCATGTGGCTTGGGCTTCCCAGGTACTGAGCGCTTTCTTGTTGCTTTATGGAAAAATTTTTTCTTTATTTTTCTGTTTGTTTATAGCACACTTCATAGCTGCCACGATATAGTTTTACGAAGAAGTTACTTGGGAAGTTGGGGCTTTAGTATCGTTGGTGGATATGAAGAGAACCACACCAATCAGCCTTTTTTCATTAAAACTATTGTCTTGGGAACTCCTGCTTATTATGATGGAAGATTAAAGTGAGTCTTGTTCTAATTAATGATGTGATTCAGTAACATTCTGTATCTGTCTCTCTTTGTCCAGGTGTGGTGACATGATTGTGGCCGTAAATGGGCTGTCAACCGTGGGCATGAGCCACTCTGCACTAGTTCCCATGTTGAAGGAGCAGAGGAACAAAGTCACTCTGACCGTTATTTGTTGGCCTGGCAGCCTTGTATAGATTTTGGAAATTGGTTTCAAATCTTGCATCTTCCTTTTTTAGATTTTTGAAAGAAAACCCTTTGGTTTCATTGTGTTTGTGGTTTAGGAGCTGCTGACACTGCTGGTATACACAGGGCCAAAACCCACTAAGATTGTCCGTTTATGTTTATTTAAATGGTTTCCTAAGTTAGTTACATTTCTTTTAGCTTGGAAACAGTCTTCCACTAACCTTTGTGAGTTTATATTTTCAGAATTCAGACTTAGTTGTTAAAATGTTACCTATGGTAATGAGCAAAGCTCACCCAAACTGTGCCCCAGATGGAGTAAAGACCTTCTGGTGGGTCTTTGTTTTCAGTAACTGAATCATAGAACGAGTTCTGTATCCCTCAGGCCTGATGTCAGCAAAGCCAGTAACAACAGCGTGTACTGCCACTGTCATAACCAATACCATGAATGAATATACTTTAAATTTTGGTGATAACTGTTCCCCATTTTTTTTTGAACCACAGTCTCACTCTCACCCAGGCTGGAGTGCAGTGGCACAATCTCAGCTCACTGCAAGCTCCGCCTCCTGGGTTCACGCCATTCTCCCACCTCAGCCTCCCGAGTAGCTGGGACTACAGGCGTGTGCCACCATGCCCAGCTAATTTTTTGTACTTTTAGTAGAGACGGGGTTTCACCGTGTTAGCCAGGATGGTCTCGATCTCCTGACCTTGTGATCTGCCCGCCTCAGCCTCCCAAAGTGCTGGGATTACAGGTGTGAGCTGCCGCACCCGGCCGTTCCCATTTTTTATTGGTGCCAACATTTCAAAACTTCATACTGTTTATAAACTGATTTTCTGGTTTATTTCTACTGTAATCTCTCAATATTCATAGAAGATGAAGAAATAAGTCTGACAACACTAAAGAAATTTCTTAATATACTATTATTAGAATAGTAGAGGATAAAAGATAATGTTATCCAGTTACAAAGGAATTTGGATGATAATTATAACTTAATGTTAGAGATGGTAAAGCTGCACTTACTTGAACAGCCCAAAAGCATTAAAAATCTATTTCCAGAGGAATGTTTTGCTATGTAGGGAAATTTTGAAGTAGTTTTTGCTAAAAAATTATTTCTAGAGTTGTGTTATTCTTAGCAGTAATCTTGGCTAGAAATGTTTTTGTGATTTATGCGATTAAACGAAATGATAAAGATAAAACCATATTATTAAATACCTATATATCACAGCTAAGTAGGAGAAAGGGAGACCTTTTTATTTTGTTCAGGTAGGAGTATTTCTTGTGTATTTTAGAAACAATTATTTTTCCCATTATTTCTTATGAGATTAGTTGTTTCAAGTAGGAGACAGAAAAGTTCTGTTTTGTTGGAAATGTAGGTTTTAGATGTATCTTTCAGTCAGCTCTCAGTCACTAGACTATTTCATATTTTTTGAAATGTTTTTGAAAATTATGACTAGCCCATTTTTTGTCCTTTATTCAACATACTTATCCTCTGAACACATAAATAAGTGAATAAGATAAAAATATCTTTACCTTATTAATATTATACATACTTGAAAAAAATTTCATTTAGAAACCTAGTTCAGAATCTGAGCAAATTTACAAGTGACCTCTGTAATAAATGGTATTGATAATCAGAGAATGTATTTCAGAATACTACAGTACAATATATTATGAAGCATGACCACTTTATTTTGAAACTTAGCAATTGTATTGCTGGGGTTTATTGTATCTGTAGCATGTCACTGATTATTTCAGTTAGTTTTATAATGATTTTTAAAAAACATATCTATTTGGAATAAGATACAGCAACAATCATTGCTACTGACTTGTTCAACCCCTTAGTTACACTGTATGATCAACATATAACAAGATACAGTGGAATGGCCCATACAGTATATTACTGTTGTGTGATGATTGGCTTTGGAAGCAGTTTGATTTTGAAATGCTTTGATATTCTAATTGACATGGAACAAGTTTTTTCCCTGCTCCCCAAATAGAATTTTGTAACCAACTTTGCTATTTTTTTAAAGTTTGTAAGAATGTGTCATTTCTTGGGGAGTAGCCATCCATCAACAAATATCCTGACTGCTACTTTGTTATATACAAAATACTTACATTGAACCTGGTGGCATAATGAGTATTTTGAAAGAAGAAATTTCTTCACTCTCATTTTTATAGAAATCTTGGAATCAGCTTAAGCTGTAGCTTTTATGACAAAAGACAGTCATTTTTGGTCAGAGTGATATTTGGTGACGGAAACTTGTTCATAATTTATTGTTACTATAGAACTATTTGGATTTTCTCATTTTTAGTTCTGATAGTTAAATATTTTGGTTTGTTCTGTGCCTTCAGTTTAAATTATTTCAGGATTTTTCAGATGTTTAAATAATGGTGTGAATCATTCAGGATGGAAATAAAAGTCATCCTTTCTGTAATAGTGACGTTGTCTCTTTTCTTGAACAGCAGC